TTGGCTCTGCCCACTTGGATGTAAGCTCCAGGAGCTCTGGGAGACCAAGTACACCATCTGTTTTGCCCATTGCTGGAACTCCGTGGTTGGGCACCTGCCTGGCACCTAGTGGGTTCTCCTTAATTCATCTTTTAAATGGATGGGTGGATGGATGGATGGGAGGATGGGTGGGTGGGTGGACAGATGGATAGATGAGAGGATGGTTGGATGGATGGGAGGATGGTGGGTGGGTGGATGGATGGATGGATGGATGGGAGGGAGGGGGGTGGGTGGGTGGGTGGATGGATGGGAGGGAGGATGGATGGATGGATGGGAGGGAGGGAGGATAGATGGATGGATGGAAGGATGGTGGGTGGATGGATGGGAGGGTGTGTAGGTGGGTGGATGGATGGATGGATGAGAGGGTAGGGGGGTGGATAGATGGATAGATGGGAGGGTGGGTGGGTGGATGGACAGACAGATGGGCGGGCGGGCAGATGGATGGACGGATGGATGGATGGATGGATGGATGGATGGATGGATGGATGGGAGGGTGGATGGATGGATGGATGGAGGGTGGATGGATGGATGCCAGGGAGGGAGGATGAGTGGGTGGGTGAATGGATGGATGGATGGGAGGATGCTGGGTGGGTGGATGGATGGATGGATGAATGGTTGGGAGGGTGGGTGGATGGATGGACGGACAGTCGGCCGGCCGGATGGATGGATGGGAGGATGGGTGGATGGATGTATAGATGGATTGATGGACGGGTAGGCAGGTGGATGGATGGATGGATGGATGGACGGACAGGTGGGTGGGTGGATAGATGGATGGGTGGATGGAGTATGAAGGAAAGATGTTCTGGGGTGAAGACTGGTTCTGGGCGTTTTGTAACCAAGGGGGCGGCCTGAGGGGGCGTGCACGCCCGCGGGAGTTAAGGATGGGCGCCCGCGGGCGTGACGGGGCCGCGGGGCGTGGGCGCCGCTCCCCGGGGCTGGAGCCGGCAGAGGGCGCTCCGGGCTCGCTGGACACCCGCGCTTCGGCCTCTGCTGCGCGCCGCGAGTGGGAGGGGGGACTTTAGAAGCGGGGAGAGCAGGAGACTTTTGGGGAGCAGGCCCCAGGGGCGCCGCCCCGCCCCCAGGCCCCACATACCCCTCCCCTCCGGGTAGCCCCCTCTGTGGCTGCGCCCGCGCCCCTCGCCCCGGCGGGCAGTCCTCAGGCCCCGCGCCCGGCCGGCGGGGGTGGGGGCGGCGGGGAGCGGGCACGTGGCTCGGGGTCCGGCCGGCCCGCCCCCCGGCGCCGGCCAGTCCCCGCGGTGTCCGCGGCCGCGGGGGCAGCGGGAGAGAGGGCGGGGCGGCGCGGGCAGCGCGGGGAGGGGGTCGCGCGGGGGCGGGCCGCAGCTGGGCGGGGGTCGGCGGGCTTCCGGGCGGCGGCGGCGGGCGCGGCGCGATGTGCGAGCGGGCGGCGCGCCTGTGCAGGGCCGGCGCGCACAGGCTGCTCCGGGAGCCGCCGCAGCAGGGCCGGGCGCTGGGCGGGCTGCTGCGCTGGGTGGGCGCCAGGATGGGCGAGCCCCGGGAGTCGCTGGCCCCCGCCGCCCCCGCGGACCCCGGCCCAGCCTCGCCGCGCGGGGGCACCGCCGTCATCCTGGACGTGAGTACGCGCCGGCCGGGACCCCCGCCGTGCCCAGGGCTGACTCCGCCTCTCTTTTCTGCAGATTTTCCGCCGTGCGGACAAAAATGGTGAGTTTCCCTTCCAGGCCGACGGCCGCCCCACCAGCTCCTTTCTCTGCTTCCTTCCTTGCAGATGATGGGAAGCTGTCCTTGGAGGAATTCCAGCTCTTCTTTGCAGATGGCGTCCTTAATGAGAAAGAACTGGAGGATCTCTTTCACACGATTGACTCTGACAACACCAAGTGAGCTTCAGTCCTGGCTGGCAGAGTGGGGGCTGTCTGTCTCTGCCTCTGTCTGTCTCTGCAGCCATGTGGACACCAAGGAGCTGTGTGGTAGGTGCCTGGCTATGCTGGGACCAAGATGGGTGACCCCTGACCTTTGCCTTTCCTTCCCCAGATTACTTTGTGGACCACATGGGTGACTATGAGGATGTCCTGGCCTCCCTGGAGACCTTGAATCACTCTGTCCTGAAGGCCATGGGTTATACCAAGAAGGTCAGTGGGTGTAGGTGGCCCCCGGGGTCCAGTCCCCTCAGTGCCTCTTCTCTTCCTTCCACAGGTATATGAGGGTGGGAGCAACGTGGACCAGTTTGTGACCCGCTTCCTCCTGAAGGAGACGGCCAATCAGATCCAGTCGCTGCTGAGCTCAGTGGAGAGTGCGGTGGAGGCCATCGAGGAACAGACCAGCCAGCTCCGGTGAGTCTCTGAGACCCTGCAGGGTCCCATGGATGGTCTGTGTGTGTTCCCATCCAAACTGCAGACAGAACCACATCAAACCCAGCCACAGCGCGGCACAGACCTGGTGTGGAAGCCCCACTCCCGCCTCTGCCCCCAACCACAAGCTCATGGCTATGGAACAAGGCAAGACCCTTCCATCTGGTGAGAGAAAGCGGGGGCCCTGGTGGGGGTACCTGAAGTCTGTGTGTCTCTTTCTCTACCGCAGCCACGGAGGATGCAAAGGAAGAGGGTCTGGAAGCCCAGATCAGCCGCTTGGCAGAGCTGATTGGGAGGCTGGAGAGCAAAGTAAGCCCTGGCCTGACCACGGCGTCTACTCCGTCTAGCATCACTGTGTGCTGGATTGTTTCAGGCACTGTGGTTCGACCTGCAGCAGCGCCTGTCAGATGAAGATGGCACCAACATGGTGAGGCCCCTTCCCACCTCTCTTCTGGGACCAGCCCCACACTGACTCCTGCTGTGCCCGGCAGCACCTGCAGCTGGTCCGGCAGGAGATGGCCGTGTGCCCCGAGCAACTGAGCGAGTTTCTGGACTCTCTGCGCCAGTATCTGCGGGGGACCACTGGCGTGAGGAACTGCTTCCAGTGAGTGAGCTGCCGAGGCGTGGGTGGGATGGAGCCTCCTCCCCCCGACCATCTCCTGTTGCAGCATCACTGCCGTGAGGCTCTCAGATGGCTTCACCTTTGTCATCTATGAGTTCTGGGAGACAGAGGAGGCGTGGAAGAGGTGAGATGCTGGGTCCCCACAGCAGGTGAGGGACCCCTGACTCACACATGTCCCTGCGTCACAGGCACCTGCAGAGCCCCCTGTGTAAGGCGTTCCGGCACGTCAAGGTGGACACACTGAGCCAGCCTGAGGCCCTCTCCAGGATCTTGGTGCCAGGTAGGGGGCAAAGGCCTGGAACTGCAGTGGCCTCCTTCCCTCTAACGTGTCTCTCTCCTTTTAGCTGCTTGGTGCACGGTGGGACGGGACTGACAGCCTCCCAGAGGCCCGTGGAGGAGCCCACCAGCCCCTTCTTCTTGTGAAGGAAATCCCGTTTTTTTCTAGACAGACACTTTGGTGCAGAAGCTTCTTTTCAATCCATCCTCCACAAGAAGGTGTTTCCCTGTTGTTAAGTGAAGGAGGCCGCCCCTGCCCCCACCTGAGAAGGCAGAGCAGTGTCTGTGCTGCCAGGTCCTGGTGAAGCCCAAGGTTGAAGGGGGCGGCTTCCTGGAGCCAGCACCCCTGCCTCCTGGTCCTGGCCTCTCCCCTACCCCTCACATGGCCACGCATGACCCACACTGACCACACCCTGCCCTCTTCGGTGACATTCTTCTACCTAGTAGGAGTCATGCCCCTGTAGTGCCCAACCTAGCCAGGTAGCCACCACTGTGCCCAGGCGCCAAATAAACCCTGGTTGGGAAGAGCTGTGTGCTCTGTGTCTGTTTCCTGGTTGAC